ATTGAGAACAATAGTTCCAGCCGGGCGCGGTGGTTCACGCCTGTAATCCCAACACTTTGGGAGGCTGAGGTGGGCGGATCACAAGGTCAGGATATTGAGACCATCCTGGCTAACATGGTGAAACCCCATCTCTACTAAAAAAAAATACAAAAAAAATTAGCCGGGCGTGGCGGCGGGTGCCTGTAGTCCCAGCTACTCCGGAGGCTGAGACAGGAGAATGGCGTGAACCCGGGAGGCGGAGCTTGCAGTGAGCCGAGATTGCGCCACTGCACTCCAGCCTGGGCAAGAGTGTGAGACTCCGTCTCAAAAAAGAAAAAAAAAAAAAAAGAACAATAGTTCCTTCTTGGGAGGCAGTGTCGATGCAGGTATATTTTTGGAGAGACTCTGTAAGGCGGGAAAGGAATTGGGCAGGATTTTCGTCTGCCTTTTGGGAAGTTTCTTTAAGTTTTTCAAAATTTACAGGCTTATGGGCAGCTTTGTTAAGGCCTGCAATGAGGCAGGTAATCATGTGGTTATGGGATGCCCGGCTGGGGTCTGTGGGTTGGTACTCCCAGGAAGGCTCTTACTGGGGAACAGCAGCAGCTCCTACGGGCTTAGTAGGATCTTGCTGATGAAGATTGGCGGCATGTGCCTGTGCTGCAAGCCACACTCTTTCCTTCTCTTCTGGAAGGAGGGTGGAAGAGAGGATAATGTAGAGATCATGCCAAGTGAGTTCATAAGATTGGGTAAGATATTTAAATTCTTTGATATAAGTATCGGGATCAGATGAGAAGGACCCGAGATGTTTTTCAATTTGGTAGAGGTTGGAGAGGGAGAAAGGGACGTGGACACGGACGATCTCCTCAGCTCTTGCCACCTCCCGGAGCGGAAGTGAGGAGGCTGGTTGAGGGGCATGTTGGGCCCGAGAATGGGTAAGGGGTAGAGACGGTGAAAATTCGGAGTCAGAGGCAGGGTGGTTGGAGAGAGGGGGAGAAGGGGGCAGAACAGGAACGGGGACGTAAGGTGGGGGATTGGGGTGGTTTAATGGAGGACCATGATGGTGGCGAGGATGGGGAAAATTGGCGAGGTTAAAAGAAGAGGAGTCATCGACTGGGGCTGTAGGAAGAGTGACAGAGGGTGAGTTGGGTTTGGAGCGGGCAAGGAGGATTTGGAAAGTAGAACAGGACTGGCAGAGAGAAGGGTGGCTATGGAGAGTGAAGAAAGCCTGAACATAAGGAATCTCGGACCACTTCCCATTGCAGTGGCAAAAGTTGTCTAAGTCTTTAAGGACATTGAAATCGAAAGTGCCATTTTCGGGCCATTGGGAGCTATTGTCTAACCTGTATTGAGGCCAGACAGTATTACAGTAGAAAAGCAGCTTCTTAGGACAGACCTCTGAATGGAGGCCGAGGGCATTGAGGTTGCATAGAAGACACCCAAGGGGGGTGGTCTTAGGAAGCGTAGAATGAGAAGCTCCTATGGTGAATGGAGTGGGGCAGGCAGTGGAAGGAGAGACTGCCGGTCAACAAGGATGGTGGGAGAGGGCGTCCTGTGTCCCGCAAGCCCTGTCTGGAATAGAGGAGGTAGCCACTGAGACAGGCGTCCCTGAAATGGAGGAACCGGAGGCCTGGAGGCCAGAGGAAGCCCTTGGCCCAGCGCTGGGTCTTTCGGGAATTCAGAGACGGTCAAGGATTCTGGGTAAATGGCAGGAGTCTCTTTTACTCACCCTCTCTCAGCTGTCTCTTACTGGCTTTCTCCACAGGTCTTGTAGCTTCAATGAGCATGGCTACCACCTCTTCCAGGCTATGCGGCTTGGGGTTGAGGAGATAAACAACTCCACGGCCCTGCTGCCCAACATCACCCTGGGGTACCAGCTGTATGATGTGTGTTCTGACTCTGCCAATGTGTATGCCACGCTGAGAGTGCTCTCCCTGCCAGGGCAACACCACATAGAGCTCCAAGGAGACCTTCTCCACTATTCCCCTACGGTGCTGGCAGTGATTGGGCCTGACAGCACCAACCGTGCTGCCACCACAGCCGCCCTGCTGAGCCCTTTCCTGGTGCCCATGGTAAGCTGGAGCCTCAGACCTTTGCCCATCTCAGACTGAAATGGCTGAACGGGACCTCCCATAGATTAGCTATGCGGCCAGCAGCGAGACGCTCAGCGTGAAGCGGCAGTATCCCTCTTTCCTGCGCACCATCCCCAATGACAAGTACCAGGTGGAGACCATGGTGCTGCTGCTGCAGAAGTTCGGGTGGACCTGGATCTCTCTGGTTGGCAGCAGTGACGACTATGGGCAGCTAGGGGTGCAGGCACTGGAGAACCAGGCCACTGGTCAGGGGATCTGCATTGCTTTCAAGGACATCATGCCCTTCTCTGCCCAGGTGGGCGATGAGAGGATGCAGTGCCTCATGCGCCACCTGGCCCAGGCCGGGGCCACCGTCGTGGTTGTTTTTTCCAGCCGGCAGTTGGCCAGGGTGTTTTTCGAGTCCGTGGTGCTGACCAACCTGACTGGCAAGGTGTGGGTCGCCTCAGAAGCCTGGGCCCTCTCCAGGCACATCACTGGGGTGCCCGGGATCCAGCGCATTGGGATGGTGCTGGGCGTGGCCATCCAGAAGAGGGCTGTCCCTGGCCTGAAGGCGTTTGAAGAAGCCTATGCCCGGGCAGACAAGAAGGCCCCTAGGCCTTGCCACAAGGGCTCCTGGTGCAGCAGCAATCAGCTCTGCAGAGAATGCCAAGCTTTCATGGCACACACGATGCCCAAGCTCAAAGCCTTCTCCATGAGTTCTGCCTACAACGCATACCGGGCTGTGTATGCGGTGGCCCATGGCCTCCACCAGCTCCTGGGCTGTGCCTCTGGAGCTTGTTCCAGGGGCCGAGTCTACCCCTGGCAGGTAAGAGAGCCCACCCCAGCACCTCCTGTCAGTGTGGTGGCTTCATGATACGCGTTTCTTTCAGCTTTTGGAGCAGATCCACAAGGTGCATTTCCTTCTACACAAGGACACTGTGGCGTTTAATGACAACAGAGATCCCCTCAGTAGCTATAACATAATTGCCTGGGACTGGAATGGACCCAAGTGGACCTTCACGGTCCTCGGTTCCTCCACATGGTCTCCAGTTCAGCTAAACATAAATGAGACCAAAATCCAGTGGCACGGAAAGGACAACCAGGTAATGGGGATGTGGCTACTCACCATGTAACTCCCCTACGTGTGGCCCCTCTGGCTTCTTACAGGTGCCTAAGTCTGTGTGTTCCAGCGACTGTCTTGAAGGGCACCAGCGAGTGGTTACGGGTTTCCATCACTGCTGCTTTGAGTGTGTGCCCTGTGGGGCTGGGACCTTCCTCAACAAGAGTGGTGAGTGGGCAATGGAGCAGGCGAGCTACCCACTCTCAGGAACCTTCTTGGCCTTCCCTTTCAGACCTCTACAGATGCCAGCCTTGTGGGAAAGAAGAGTGGGCACCTGAGGGAAGCCAGACCTGCTTCCCGCGCACTGTGGTGTTTTTGGCTTTGCGTGAGCACACCTCTTGGGTGCTGCTGGCAGCTAACACGCTGCTGCTGCTGCTGCTGCTTGGGACTGCTGGCCTGTTTGCCTGGCACCTAGACACCCCTGTGGTGAGGTCAGCAGGGGGCCGCCTGTGCTTTCTTATGCTGGGCTCCCTGGCAGCAGGTAGTGGCAGCCTCTATGGCTTCTTTGGGGAACCCACAAGGCCTGCGTGCTTGCTACGCCAGGCCCTCTTTGCCCTTGGTTTCACCATCTTCCTGTCCTGCCTGACAGTTCGCTCATTCCAACTAATCATCATCTTCAAGTTTTCCACCAAGGTACCTACATTCTACCACGCCTGGGTCCAAAACCACGGTGCTGGCCTGTTTGTGATGATCAGCTCAGCGGCCCAGCTGCTTATCTGTCTAACTTGGCTGGTGGTGTGGACCCCACTGCCTGCTAGGGAATACCAGCGCTTCCCCCATCTGGTGATGCTTGAGTGCACAGAGACCAACTCCCTGGGCTTCATACTGGCCTTCCTCTACAATGGCCTCCTCTCCATCAGTGCCTTTGCCTGCAGCTACCTGGGTAAGGACTTGCCAGAGAACTACAACGAGGCCAAATGTGTCACCTTCAGCCTGCTCTTCAACTTCGTGTCCTGGATCGCCTTCTTCACCACGGCCAGCGTCTACGACGGCAAGTACCTGCCTGCGGCCAACATGATGGCTGGGCTGAGCAGCCTGAGCAGCGGCTTCGGTGGGTATTTTCTGCCTAAGTGCTACGTGATCCTCTGCCGCCCAGACCTCAACAGCACAGAGCACTTCCAGGCCTCCATTCAGGACTACACGAGGCGCTGCGGCTCCACCTGACCAGTGGGTCAGCAGGCACGGCTGGCAGCCTTCTCTGCCCTGAGGGTCGAAGGTCGAGCAGGCCGGGGGTGTCCGGGAGGTCTTTGGGCATCGCGGTCTGGGGTTGGGACGTGTAAGCGCCTGGGAGAGCCTAGACCAGGCTCCGGGCTGCCAATAAAGAAGTGAAATGCGTATCTGGTCTCCTGTCGTGGGAGAGTGTGAGG